TCACATTTATTACTCTGGTGCTATTTCAGGAACTGAAGTGTCTTAGTCCCTTAGTACTTCTACAGCAAAATACCTGAGAAGCAAAATACCTGAAAAGTAATTTGTAAATAATAGAAAATTATTTCCCACAGTTCTGGAGGCTGGGAAGTTCAAGATTGAGATGCCAGCAGGATAGGTGTCTGGTAGGTCTGCTCTCTGATTCCAAGATGGGACCTTGCTGCTGCATCCTCCACAGGGCAGGAATGCTGTGTCCCCACATGTCAGAAGGTACTGAAGGGCTGGACCCATTCCCTCAATCCTTTTTTTGAAAGCACTAATTCCATCTATGTAGGCTCTTCCCTCATAATTTAATCACCTCCTAAGGGCTCCACTTCTTTTTTTTTTTTTTGAGACAGAGTCTCTCTTTGTCGCCCAGGCTGGAGTGTAATGACGTGATCTTGGCTCACTGCAACCTCCATCTCCCCAGTTCAAGTGATTCTCCTGTCTCAGTCTCCCAAGTAGCTGGGATTACAGGCACATGCCACCAATCCCGGCTAATTTTTGTATTTTTAGTAGAGACGGGGTTTCACCATGTTGTCCAGGCTTGTCTCGAACTCCTGACCTCAGGTGATCCACCCGCCTCGGCCTCCCAAAGTGCTGGGATTACAGGCGTGAAGGGCTCCACTTCTTAATCTAACACATTGGCGATTAAGTTTCACTATATAAATTTTGGGGAACACATTCAGAACATAACCAAGGACAAAAGAACAAGTGTTTTTGTTTTGTTTTTTGTTTTGTTTTTTTTCCCAAGACAAAGTCTTACTGTATTGCCCAGGCTGGAGTGCAGTGGCGCAATCTCGGCTCACTGCAACCACTGCCTCCCGGGTTCAAGCAATTCTGCCTCAGCCTCCCGAGTAGCTGGGATTACAGATGTGCGCCACCACACCCGGCTAATTTTTGTATTTTTAGTAAAGACAGGGTTTCACCATGTTGGCCAGGCTGGTCTTGAACTCCTAACCTCATGATCTGCCTGCCTTGGCCTCTCAAAGTGCTGGGATTACAGGTGTGAGCCACCGCACTTGGCTAAGAACAAGTGTTTTAACAGAAAATACTCTGTTTAGGAAACTACAAGGGTTTTAGGACCCATGAACCAAGAACCATGGGCATGGATAAAGACCAAAATACATATTTCTTATTACATCACAATATCAGAGAGGTATAGACTCAGGATTGGTTGGTTTGCATATGTAAGCTGTGCTCATTGGAAAACTGTGATTATCTTTAGGAATTAGCCCTGAGAGGAGCAGCCTCTCCCTGTTTTTGGTAAGGTCCCCAAATGCCAGAGCATCAAGAATACAGAAAATAAGAAAATATAGTTAATATAATTGGCCTCTTGATGAACGAGTGCCAAATAGACTAATAGAGAATCTAAGGAAATGCAGTTAGAACACAGAGGCTATGTAAGTATTTACCTTCCACAAATGGTGAACTAAAAGGCCTGACCTTGTGATTCTTTCCTTCTAGCTCTGCTTTCCCAGCACGCTGCCTCACCAAGAAAGAATCCAGAGAAGGACTGGTGGACTTGGAATGTTAAGTCATGGCCCATGTGAGTTGGAATTGCCTCTCTCCAAAAATATACCATTAATACTTGGAATTATTCTTTCCAACAGTTGATGATGTTCAGGGATGTGGCTGTAGATTTCTCTCAGGAGGAGTGGGAGTGCCTGGACCTGGAACAGAGGGATTTATATAGAGATGTGATGTTGGAGAACTACAGCAACATGGTCTCACTGGGTAAGATTCAGCATTTTCCTTAGAAATTCCTGTGGTTCTTTGCTGTTTCTCATCTTCTGGGCAGGTTTTTGCATTTATCAGCCAGAAGCGTTCTCTTTATTGGAGAAAGGGAAAGAGCCCTGGAAGATTTTGAGGGATGAGACAAGAGGACCTTGCCCAGGTGAGTGAGGGCTGAACACGCACAAGGAGGCCCCGTATGATGTTTTTACCTTCTTATTTTTCAGACATGCAGTCGAGGTGTCAGACCAAGAAGTTATTACCAAAAAATGGCATTTTTGAGAGAGAAATAGCCCAATTGGAAATAATGAGAATTTGTAAAAACCACAGCCTTGACTGTTTATGTTTTAGAGGTGACTGGGAAGGCAACACTCAGTTTCAAACACTTCAAGATAATCAAGAGGAATGCTTCAAGCAGGTGATACGCACCTGTGAAAAAAGGCCCACTTTTAACCAGCATACAGTGTTTAATCTACACCAGAGACTTAATACAGGAGACAAACTGAATGAATTTAAAGAACTGGGGAAAGCCTTTATTTCTGGTTCAGATCATACTCAACATCAGTTAATTCACACAAGTGAGAAATTCTGTGGAGATAAAGAATGTGGGAATACCTTTCTTCCTGATTCAGAAGTTATTCAATATCAGACAGTTCACACTGTTAAGAAAACATATGAATGTAAAGAATGTGGGAAGTCTTTTAGTTTACGTTCGAGTCTTACTGGTCATAAGAGAATTCATACCGGTGAGAAACCTTTTAAATGTAAGGATTGTGGGAAAGCCTTTAGATTTCATTCACAACTTAGTGTCCATAAGCGAATTCATACTGGTGAGAAATCTTATGAATGTAAGGAATGTGGGAAGGCCTTTAGTTGTGGCTCAGATCTTACTCGACATCAGAGAATTCATACTGGTGAAAAACCCTATGAATGTAATGAATGTAGAAAGGCCTTTAGTCAGCGATCACATCTTATTAAACATCAGAGAATTCACACTGGTGAAAAACCTTATGAATGTAAGGAGTGTGGGAAAGCTTTTACTCGTGGATCACACCTAACTCAGCATCAGAGAATTCATACTGGTGAGAAATCTCATGAGTGTAAGGAATGTGGAAAAGCCTTTATTCGTGGTTCAAATCTTGCTCAACATCAGAATGTTCATGTTGGTAGGAAACCTTATAAATGTGAGAAATGTGGGAAAGCCTATATTTGGAGCTCACACCTTGCTCGACATCAGCGAATTCATACTGGCAGGAAACCTTATGAATGTAAGCAATGCGGGAAGACTTTTACTTGGGCTTCGTATCTTGCTCAACATGAGAAAATTCACAATGAGAGGAAATCCTATGAATGTAAGGAATGTGGAAAGACCTTTCTTCATGGCTCAGAGTTTAATCGACATCAGAAAATTCATACTGGTGAGAGAAACTATGAATGTAAGGAATGTGGAAAGACCTTTTTTCGTGGTTCAGAACTTAATCGACACCAGAAAATTCATACTGGAAAGAGGCCATATGAATGTGAAGAATGTGGAAAAGCCTTTCTCTGGGGTTCACAACTTACTCGACATCAGAGAATGCATACTGGTGAGGAACCTTACGTATGTAAAGAATGTGGGAAATCTTTTATCTGGGGTTCACAGCTTACACGACATAAGAAAATTCATACTGATGCAGAACCTTATGGATGCAAGAAAAGTAGCCACATCTTTAGTCACCATTCATATTTTACTGAACAAAAAATTCATAATAGTGCAAATCTCTGTGAATGGACAGACTATGGGAACACCTTTAGTCATGAGTCAAACTTTGCTCAACACCAGAATATTTACACTTTTGAGAAATCCTATGAATTTAAAGATTTTGAGAAAGCATTTTCTTCAAGCTCTCACTTCATTTCACTCTTGTGAAATATTATATAAAAGTGTAGGAAGGGCTTTATTCATGACTCATTAATTGATGTCATTTATTTTTTTCTCTTGAGGAACACCACAAATGTAAGTAATATTGGAAGGCATTTTAACAGAGCACACATCCAGCAGCAGCAGCAGCAGCAGCAGCAGAGAATTCATCATGCAATCAATATAGGAAAGAAATTACTGATCAGTTATCAATTGCAGAATATCAGGGTAAAATTTTATGAGATAGCATGAATTCTTTTTGAATCATTCTCAAAACATTCTCATCAGAGATGTTGCATAAAGAATTTATATATAATTTGGCCAAGCATGGTGGCTCACACCTGTTATCCTAGCACTTTGGGAAACAGAGGTGGGTGGATCACCTGAGGTCAGGGGTTCGAGACCAGCCTGACCAACATGGTGAAACCCTGTCTCTACTAAATATACAAAAATTAGCCGGGCGTGGTAGCACACGCCTGTAGTCCCAGCTACTCGGGAGGCCGAGGCATGAGAATTCCTTGAACCTGGGAGGTGGAGGTTGCAGTGAGCCAAGATCACATCACTGCACTCCAGCCTGGGTGATAGAACAAGACTCCATCTCAAAAACAAAAACCCACAAGAATTTATATATAATTCATTTTGGAAATCTTTCATCATTAGCAAAATTCTGTTGTATTTCCACAAAAATCATGTAATTAATCTAGAAAAGCCTTGAACTATGTCATACAATTTATTTGGCATGTCTTGTTTCAATACATCCTGCCTCTATTTTTTTTTTTTGGAAAGTATCTTAAATCTATGTCTGTTTAATCGTATTCATTAGATTATAAGGGTTGAATGATTTGAGATTTACATGACTTAGTGACTGTCATTTGTATTGGTATTAAGCCATTTTATGAGAGGAGGACTTTTAAGACTATAATGATTATAGACAAATATGTCATCTCTATTTATGTCTTACTGAACATCAGAATGTTAATTCTGAAAAAAAATCAGTAAAATACAATGAAGAAAGCTTTGAATATTAATTTCACATGCTACATCAA